CCTCGGAGCAGGACTCCCAGTACCTGTCCTCACCAGGAAGGCAAAGCATGCCCATTCCTAAGATGGGGTCACAGTGAAAGTTCACAGCTGGCCCTCTTGCCCTCTGCCTGGATAGATTCGCCAGCTGCAAAGCTCAGGGCCAGGCCCCCACCAAAGAAGTTACATACCATAGGCGGCAGAAAAGTCTAGAAGTGGCTAAATTGACAATGCTGGAATGCAAGTCAACACTTACACCATAAGGGAGATTAAAAAGTGAACTTCACCTGTTCTTGCTACTGAGTCCCAGCTCAGGATGCTTGAGTTTCTAACCTGAGAGAAAGGTGGGACCCAAGTAACCATGCACAGGTGGCCAGGGTGATGGAATAAGCTTTACCAGGTCCCTCCTTGGCTGGAGGGGAAACCGAGAAATGAGACACTCAGGAGAGGGCAGGCTGGGGACAGACTCAGAGCATGGCCCTGCCTAGCTTGGGGCCAACTAGAGTGCCCCAGCCGAGCTCCACCGCCTGGCCGCCCGACGCTGTCTAAAAAGCCCCTCGGAGCCCAGGAAGGGGAGAGGGCAGCCCTGTAGCCAGGCGGGACTCACCACGTCCATGATCTGCAGGAGGCTCAGGGAGAAGTAGACGGTGAGTGGTTGCGAGTCATTGGCCACGGGCCTCTCCAAGGGATTGTAGTTCTTGACCAGCTCCTTGTAAAGCTTCCTCTGGAACTCGCCTTGCAGGGACACTTAAGGAGAGAAGACCCGGGCAGGGGGCTCAGGGCAGGCCGGCGGGGGTACCCCCGACTCCCTCCTGCCGGCGTCCCCCGCCGCCCACCCGGTGCAGCCCAGACAAGCAGCCCCCGCAGCGCCCCCGCTGCCCCTCCCCGGCGGCGGGGAGATCCCAAACCTGGCCCAGGCGCGGGGCGCACAGAGGCGCCCGGGATGTGCCCGGGATCCCACGGAGGAGTGGAGGGCGGGGAGGCAGTGGCTTTACCGTGCAGGAGCGACGCGGCCAGCGCCAGCCAGACGCCTCCCGGCGAGCAGCGCATGTTGAGTCCCGGAGCTGCAGCGAGCCGGCGCGCTCCACGTCTCGGCTGTCGCCCGGGCCTGCGCCTGCGGCCGCCCCCGTCCCCGCCCCCCCATCCCTCCAGCCCGGGCCAGCGTCTCGGCGGCCACCCAGGGAACTGCAGCCCGAGGTGTGAGCGGGAGGTACTCCCGGCGCTGGGTACGCTCCGGGCACCTCCACCCCCAGTCTCCACCGAGCGGGCTCTCGGCCTCGCGCCTCTGGCCAGGCCAGGGGCTGCCCAAGGCCAGGCTCTACCTCTCCCTTGCGTTCTTTGTCCCCACTCAGCCCGCTCCCGCTCTCAGCCAGAAGCTGCGCTGGGCACTCGGGAGAAAGCCGGGACAATTCTGGGGTCCAGTCTTCCCGGACTCCCTCCTCCACGCCAGCGACCGGGTGGCAGCTATAGGGAACCAGGCTTCGGAAGTCTTGCCAACCAGACAAAACAGACCCGAGGAAGCCCCCCTCCTCCCGCTTTCCGCGAGCCCCGGTTTGCTTTCCGCACCGTTTGCTGGGCGCCAGCAGCCAGACTCTCGGCTGGGATCTGAAGTGCTGGAGGCACCCTGTCGGGGAGGAGAGATGCCGCCAATGTGTGTGATGGGATTCCCAGTGGTTACCCTAATGTATGGCTCATTCTTTTTTAAAGGAGATTAAAGTAAATATTTATTTGTCCTCTGTTCTCGCTAGGCACCTGGAGGACCTGCAAGCGCAGTCCACTCACTCAGCTTACAATGTAGGACTGCTGGAAGTTGGAAAATAAACTTCAGTCTCCCCTGTGCCATAGGTAGGTCTG